TCTAAACTAGCAAATCAAATCAGGACAACCGACAAAGGACTGTTGGCCATTTTCAAATGGAAGATGAAATACCCTGTTAGTGAGAGTAATCCAGTAATTTTAAAAAAGAGAAGTCAGACTGAGATGCAGTGCAGTCAGGGCATGATTACCCTGGAATAGCCACTTCACACGGAACGATAGAGGAGCCTGTCTAAGATGAACAAATTTGGGTAACATAATTCTTGCTTAACCATTCTCAGCCTCTGCTGCCCCCGACCCCAGCCCCATTCCAAATGGACATCCCACGATATGGTCAGCAGTGTGGTACAGCATGGTTAGAAAGGGGCTCAGGGATGGGATGAAGATCTTTCCTGCATTATCAAAATGATTGAAAAGTTGTTAAAAAAAAATGTCCAAATGGGCGGGTCGCGGTGGCTCACGCCTGTAATCTCAGCACTTTGGGAGGCTCTGGCGGGCGGTCAGGAGTTCAGACCAGTGTGGCGTCAGGAGTTCGAGACCAGCCTGGGCAACATGGTGAAACCCTGTCTCTACTAAAAATACAAAAGTAGTCGGGCGTGGTGGCATACGCCTGTAATCCCAGCTACTTGGGAAGTTGAGGCAGGAGAATCATTTGAACCCGGGAGGCGGAGGTTGCAGTAAGCCAAGATCGCACCATTGCACTCCAGCCTGGGCAATAAGAGTGAAACTCGGTCTCAAAAAAAAAAAAAATCCAAATGATCTTTTCTTACCCTTAAGTAGCAAATAAGATGCATTATACAAGCAGACCCAGGTAAGGGAAAGAGCAAGTGCATTTCAAGTCTCAGCTCACTTCTTAATTAGCTGTAATTCCCTGTGCATTTTACCCTACCTACTTTAGCCTGTTTTTCTGTTCATAAAACGCACTAATGCTGAACGGGGCGGGGGCAGGGGGTGGGGGTGGGAGTGGTATGGGGAGAGTGCCGGTCCTTATCCAATCCTTGGCGCTGGAGCGGCAACCGCCCAATCAAGCGCGCAGTTGAAGAGGAGTGCATGGTTTCCGGCATTTGGCTGGGCCTTTGTCTCTCGCTCCCACCAGAGCTTGGAATCCGTCTCTGCTCTTCTGCATTCTCCACCTCGGGAGCCCCTGGGGACTCTGTGACGGCCTCTGTTGCCCTGTGATCTGCAGGTCCGGAGAGACGCACAGCTAAGATGTCAGGACATCCTGGAAGCTGGGAAAGGGTGAGTGTGCGGGGTTGGGCATCCCGAAAGGACATTAATCATCTGACTTTTTATTAAAAAACAGGTCTTGCCATCTCTAAGCTGGACCTGGTGACCTTTTTGGAGGGAAAGAAAGAGCCCTGGACTGTGAAGAGTGAGGAGACCATAGCTGCACAGCCAGGTAAGTGGGAGTAAAGATGGTAGGTGGCCTGGTGATTATGACATGTGACTTTATCTGGCAACAGAGTGAGTTGTTGCTCCCGCCTGAGCCCAGCCCCCAGAAAGGATTGTGACATATCGTTGGACCCAGAATTGAGGTAATGTAACTATTCCACTGCCTTGGCACTGCTTTTTTTTTTTTTGCTTTGGCTCTGCCCTTAGAAGGCATTGAGACATGGCTGGGCTCAGCACTAAGAAGATGTGAGTCCTCTGCCTGAAGCCTGACCACAGGGAGCATTGTGACACATTTCTTGACCCATTACAATCTCTTCTACGGGCAAAGCTGAGGTAAATGCCCGTTTTACCTATGTGATGTGACATTCCTCTTCTGCCTGGGCCATGCCCACAGAATAGAGTGACGTATTGGTGGGGCAAGCAAAACAGTGGTGTAATTATTCTGCCTGGTCCCTGTACACAGGAGTCACTGTGATACATGTTTGGGCCTCCCACCTAGATGATGTGACTTTTTTCTTCTGGAGTTTGTCCACAGTGGGAATTGTGATATGCCACGTGACATAGCTCCTATGTGATGTGACTCTTTCTCATTCTTGGCCTCTTTCCACTGGGGTTACTGGAACATAAAGCTGAGCCCAGCTCCTAGGCTGTGTCTCTCCTTTCTAAGCCCTACCCACAAAGGACATTGTGACGTATCTCTAGGCTTCTCACCTAGGTAATATTACTTTTTTACCTAGGCCCACCCCTCAGGGGTATTGTGAAATACTGCTGGACCAACATGCTAGATGATAGGAGTCTCTGCTACTGCTTGGGGTGTGATTAAGAGGAAATTGTGATGTGCATTTGGGTGCATCCAGCACCTAAGTGATGTTAACTCTCCTCTTGTGCCTGAGACCTGCATGCAATATGTGTTTTTGTGTTTTTTGTTTGTTTTTGAGATGGAGTTTTGCTCCTTTTGCCCAGGCTGGATTGCAATGGTGCAATCTCAGCTCACCACAACCTTCATCTCCCAGGTTCAAGCAATTCTTCAGCCTCAGCCCCCTGAGTATCTGGGATTACAGGCATGTGCCACCAAGCCCGGTTAATTTTTCTAATTGTAGTAGAGATGGGGTTTCTTCATGTTGGTCAGGCTGGTCTCGAACTCCCAACCTCAGGTGATCCACCGACCTCAGCCTCCTAAAGTGCTGGGATTACCGGTGTGAGCCACCGCACCTGGCTGGCATCATGTATTTCAACATGTCTCTGGGTCCAACAACATTATGATGAGACTTTCCTGTGTGGGCTCTCACACAGAACTATTCTAACACATCTTTTCATTCATTATCTTGGCGATTTGACTTTTCTGTTCCGCTTGAGCACTGCCAAAAGAAAAATTTGTGGCAGATCACTGGACCTAGCACCTAGGTGATGTGGCTCTTCTCACTTGCCTGAGACCTGCATATTTTGGTTATTGTGACATATCACTGAAACAAACACCTAGGGGTTGGAAGGCTTCTGCCTGAGCCCCTCCCACAGAGGGCCTTGGAATATATTTTTTTATCCATCACCTGGGAGATGAAACCCTCTACTTCTACCTGCCTTCTTCCCATAGAGAAGATTGTGATATATTGCTGGGCCCAGGAACCAGGTGTTTTGTCTATCTTTTCTGGGCTTTGCCTACAGTGAGCCTTGTGACACCCAGGTGATCATACTCTTCTTCCTATGCCCTGCTTTCAGGAGAGGATTATAACATCTCTGGTTGAGAACTCTGTGATGTGACTCTCCTTGCTGGTGCATGCTGTCAGGGAAGATTGTGACATAACCCTGGCTCAGCACACAGTTGATGTGACTCTTGTGCTTGTTCTCTACCCACAGGTGGAATTGTGACATATAACTTGGCCAAGCACACAGATGTAATGGTGTGGTGACTCTCATACCTAGAACTGGGACCTGTGCAGGATTGTTAATTCATTACTGGACATTCCTGTGGGTGTGATTGTTACATATGCCTATGTTCAGCACCCGAGTGATTTGATTTTGCTGCCTGGTCTCAGTCCAAATGTAAGATTGTGATTTATCGCTGAATCCAGCACCTCGGTGATTTGACTCTCCCTTTTTTTGTGGGAGGGATCCTGCAAATTTTGGGTATTGTCAATTATTGCTGAATCCTGTACCCATGTTATGACTCTCCCAAATGTGCCTTACCTGTTGTGGCACAATATATCACATTAGACATTGTTAAATATTGTTGGGTTCAACACCTGGGTGATGGATGTAACTTTTTTTCTGGGCCTGCCTACAGGGGACCTTGTGACATAACTCAATGCCCATCATCATGGTAATGTTACTCTCTTCTCCTGCCTGATCTCTGCTCACAGAGAAATTGTGACACATCACTGGCCTAGCATCTAGGTGATGTGACTCTCCTCTTTTTTTCAGGCTCTGCATATTTGGGTATTGTGACATATTGCTGAACTCAACACCTAAGGGATGGGAGTCTCCTACCTAGGCCCTTCCTACAGGGGACATTGTGACATGTCTCTGCATTCCTCATCCAGGAGATGTGACTCTCCTTTTCTGCCTACACCCTGCCTACACAGAAAGTTGTGGCATATTGCTGTGGTCAGCAACCAGATGATATATTTCTCCTGCCTGGGTCTTTATTACAGGAAAGATGATTGACATATTACTGGGCCCAGCATCCAGATGATGTGACTCTCTTCTTCTGTTGGTCCTTGCTTACAGGGAAACTGTAGCATATTGCTACACCCAACACCTAGCTTATGTGATTCTTCTTTTAGGTTTGCCTTCAGGGAACATTGTGACATATTGCTGGGCCCTGCACTGATAATTTGTGACTCTTCTGCCTGTGATTTGCCCACTTGGGGCATTGTGACATATTGCTGGGTTTAACACTCAGGTGATGTAACTTTTATGCCTAGGCCTTGCTTACAGGAGGCATTTTGAAATGTCTTTGTGGCTGGGCATGGTGGCTCATGTCTGTAATCCCAGCGCTTGGGGAGGCCAAGGTGGGCAGATCACAAAGTCAGGAGTTCGAGACCAGCCTGGTCAACATGGTGAAAACCTGTCTCTACTAAAACAAAACAAAACAAAACAAAACAAAACAAAACAAAACAAAACAAAACAAATAAAACCACAAAAATCAGCCAGGTGTGGTGATTGGTGCCTGTAGTTGCAGCTACTCAGGAGGCTGAGGCAGGATAATCGCTTAAGTCCAGGAGGTGGAGGTTGCAGTGAGCTGAGATTGCACCACTGCACTCCATCCTGGGCAACAGAGTGAGACTCCATCTCCAAAAAAAATAAAATAAAATAAAATAAAAATACAAATGTCTTTGCACCAATCCTACAGGTGATGTGACTCTCTTGTGTTACCTGGTCTCTGCCCCCAGGAAGAATTGTGACCTTTCACAGCGTATAGCTAATTTTTTTCTTTTATTTCTTAGTTTTTCTCCTGCAGGAAAGATTGTGAAATATTACTGAACTAAGCACCAAAGGGATATATTTTTTTTCTTGGACCTGCCCATGTAAGACCTTGTGACATATTGCTGGGCCCTACACCTAGATGATGTGAGTTTTCTGCCCGTCAACTATTTTATGTGTGTAAATATGTGTGTTTGTGTGTGTTTTCCAGGGACTGTTGACATTTAGGGATGTGGCCATAGAATTCTCTCTGGAGGAGTGGCAACACCTGGACATTGCACAGCAGAATTTATATAGAAATGTGATGTTAGAGAACTACAGAAACCTGGCCTTCCTGGGTGAGGATAACTTTAATACAAAATTCCTCACACAAGATTCATTTAGTTATTTTTAATAAAACAGGTATTGCTGTCTCTAAGCCAGACCTGATCACCTGTCTGGAACAAGGGAAAGAGCCCTGGAATATGAAGCGACATGAGATGGTGGATGAACCCCCAGGTAGGTGAGAGTGAATACAACAGATGACATGGGAGTAATTTATTTATTTTTATTTTTTTTTCAGGTATGTGTCCTCATTTTGCTCAAGACCTTTGGCCAGAGCAGGGCATGGAAGATTCTTTTCAAAAAGCAATACTGAGAAGATATGGAAAATATGGACATGAGAATTTACAGTTAAGAAAAGGCTGTAAAAGTGTGGATGAGTATAAGGTGAACAAAGAAGGTTATAATGGACTTAACCAGTGTTTCACAACTGCCCAGAGCAAAGTATTTCAATGTGATAAATATTTGAAAGTCTTCTATAAATTTTTAAATTCAAACAGACCTAAGATAAGACATACTGAAAAGAAATCTTTCAAATGTAAAAAACGTGTCAAATTATTTTGCATGCTTTCACATAAAACCCAACACAAAAGCATTTATCATAGAGAGAAGTCCTACAAATGTAAAGAATGTGGAAAAACCTTTAATTGGTCCTCAACCCTTACTAATCATAGGAAAATTTATACTGAAGAGAAACCTTACAAATGTGAAGAATATAACAAATCTCCTAAGCAACTCTCAACCCTTACTACACATGAAATAATTCATGCTGGAGAGAAACTCTACAAATGTGAAGAATGTGGTGAAGCTTTTAATCGATCCTCAAATCTTACTACACATAAGATAATTCATACTGGAGAGAAACCTTACAAGTGTGAAGAATGTGGCAAAGCATTTATCTGGTCCTCAACCCTTACTGAGCATAAGAAAATTCATACTAGAAAGAAACCCTACAAGTGTGAAGAATGTGGCAAAGCATTTATATGGTCCTCAACACTAACTAGACATAAGAGGATGCACACTGGAGAGAAACCCTACAAATGTGAAGAATGTGGCAAAGCTTTTAGCCAGTCCTCAACCCTTACTACACATAAGATAATTCATACTGGAGAGAAACGCTACAAATGCTTAGAATGTGGCAAAGCTTTTAAGCAACTCTCAACTCTTACTACACATAAAATAATTCATGTTGGAGAGAAACTCTACAAATGTGAAGAATGCGGCAAAGGTTTTAATCGATCTTCAAATCTTACTACACATAAGATAATTCATACTGGAGAGAAACCTTACAAGTGTGAAGAATGTGGCAAAGCATTTATCTGGTCCTCAACCCTTACTAAACATAAGAGAATTCATACTAGAGAGAAACCCTACAAATGTGAAGAATGTGGCAAGGCATTTATATGGTCCTCAACCCTAACTAGACATAAGAGGATGCACACTGGAGAGAAACCCTACAAATGTGAAGAATGTGGCAAATCTTTTAGCCAATCCTCAACCCTTACTACACATAAGATAATTCATACTGGAGAGAAACCCTACAAATGTGAAGAATGTGGCAAAGCCTTTAACTGGTCCTCAACTCTTACTAAACATAAGATAATTCATACTGAAGAGAAACCCTACAAATGTGAAAAATGTGGCAAAGCCTTTAAGCAGTCTTCAATCCTTACTAACCATAAGAGAATTCATACTGGAGAGAAACCCTATAAATGTGAAGAATGTGGCAAATCTTTTAACCGGTCTTCAACTTTTACTAAACATAAGGTAATTCATACTGGAGTAAAACCCTACAAATGTGAAGAATGTGGCAAAGCATTTTTCTGGTCCTCAACCCTAACTAAACATAAGAGAATTCATACTGGAGAGCAACCCTACAAATGGGAAAAATTTGGCAAAGCCTTTAATCGGTCCTCGCACCTCACCACAGATAAGATAACTCATTGGAGAGAAATCTTACAAGTATGAATAATGTGCCAAAGCCTAAGAAAACCCTCAATTCTTAATAGATATAAGATTATTCCTACTGGAGAGAAACTACAAACCTGAGAGAGGCGCTAATGCTTTTGACAGTACCTAAAACTTTAAAGAAAATCATTCTGCTGAAAAATCCTAGAAATGTGAAGAATGTGAAAAAGCCTTTAAATGATTGTCACACTTGATTGTAGGTAAGATAATTCATACTGGAGAAAACTACCAGTGTGAACAACGTGGCCAAGCTTCGACAATGCTCACACCCTATTGCACAGGAAAGCATTTATACTTGAGAAGAAATGTACAAATATTGGCAAAGTAAAAAATCCATTAACACCTGCTCACATCTTACTCAAAATTGTAGAGTTCATAGTAAATAAAAGCATTAAAATTCTAATTACTCTCAGAAGATCTGTCAGAAAGTATGTCTTTAAAGTATAGAAGAGCATTTATTTTGAAAAAAACATTACACATATGAAGAGGATTGTAATATCTTTACTTGTACCACAGATCTTATTGTACACATTTTATACTAGAGAAAAACCCTCAGGCAGTTGTTAAAATTTTGTTGAACATCAGGGAGTTTAAGAAAACCCTGCAAGTATAATGAATTTGGAAAAACATTTTTTCAAAAACTACAAATTATAAAACACCAAAGTGTTCATACTAAAATATATTTTTGCAGATACATTAAATATGAAAGATATTCAATCCAAAATTAAGTCTATGTAAATATCAGGGAATAATTCACAGTAGAAATATCTAGGGCATTCAAGCTTTAGACATTACACTAAATCAGAGTGCTGAGTATAGAAAATAATACAAACAGATTTGTCTAAACATTTGTATATAACTTTAAAAATAGAATATTTTTTGGAGGGTTATAATTACATTCAAAGTACTTTTTTTTGAAAATACAGATTTTTTTTAAAAGTGAATAATGTGTTCAACTCTTAAATTCATGCTGTTTCATCATTGCTGGTGTATTCATATGTGAAAGCATGTGACTAATTGTTGCTGCATAAAAGATATGAGATTCTTTTTTATTAGGCATTATTTATGACCTTTTCTATGAAAAGATAAGGACATTAAAATGTAAGATGCGTGAGGAAAATTTAGGTAGAGAGGCTCTTTGTGGTTAACTTATAATATTGAGTGATGCATGAGGTAGGTGTTCAGAATAATATTCCTCTGCATTATTATGAATGAAAAGCATTCTTAATTTTAGTTAAAATTAAGTTAGTCATATGTTATTTTATTAATTGTACTTCTATGAAATAATATGCAGTCTATTTTTAAATTATAAATTATGTGTGAACTTAGCTTTTCAATTCAACATTTTTAACATATTAAATACTATTGTGAATTCAATGAAGTGTTCTTATGCCACTAACTTTAACCTATTCCCTTACTCAAGGATGTAGGTAAAAGATGGTAACAATACACTATTTGGTAAGATAATGTACTGACATCTCTAGCAATCTTTTTTGCCAGTGGCTTTAAATTGCCAATAAGTTAAAGAATATTGTTCCTATGGGTTAAATTTTTATTCTTATTTTCACATTTAAATTTATTTTTCTTAATTTTTGTGGATACATAATATGTGTATATATGTATGCCATATATGGTATATTTTGATGCAGGCATACTCTATATAATAATCACATTAGAGGAAATGAGATATCCATTACCTCTAGCATTTATTCTTTTTATTACAAGCAATTCAATTGTACACTTTTAGTTATTTTTAAATTTACAATGTTATTGATTACAGGGTCATTTTTATGGTCATAATAAAAAATTTTATACAAACGTGTAAAATCTATACATTTCTGAGTTCTGAATAAATATTTTTAAAAATTTTAATATATTTTTCTTTGAATATGTGACCTTTGCCTGCAAGCACATATGGACTCTTAGAATTGATTTACATAAAATTAAATATATACTTCTATTAAAGATAAACCTTAGGTGTAAATAAATTATGGAGTAAGTATGTTTGTGTGAGTATAAG